ACGCCCCTCCCTCTATCCCGCCAGAGGACCACCTCCCCTGAACACCCCCATCTCCTCCTCACCATCTACCCCCACCCCCACTCCCATCCCAACCGACCCTGAGATCCCTGAGGCCCATCCCCACCCCATTCTCACCCCTATCCTGCCCTAAAGGCCACCTCCCCTGAAACCCCCATCCTCGGCCTCACACCCCCATTCCTACTTTCACCCCGTCTCTACCCTTGCCCTGAGCCCCGACCCCCGCCACTGAGCCCTGCCCCGGAGTGCCCACCCTCACCCTATCATCACCCCCATCCCGCCAAAGGACCACCTCCCCTGAAGGCCCCCATCTCCAACTCAGCATCCACCCCCACCCCCACTCCCTAATCCCCCAACAGATCTCCCTAAGCCCCGCCCTCCACCCACCCACCCTGCCCTGAGGGCCACCTCCACTAATCCTCACCCATCTCCACCCAGGGGGCCAACTCCACCTAACCCCCCGCCCTGCCCTACCTCCACCCTCCACCCTCCACCCTCCACCCCTCCACCCCTCCACCCTCCACCCTCATCCCTTTCTTCACCCTTGCCCTGAAGCCCACCCCTATGACCTTCCTAAACCCCACCTCTGAGCGCCCTGCCCCTACCCCACAGCCACCCCTATCCCCCACCCCACCCCAAGGGCCCCCCTCTACTGAAACCCCCCTCATCTGCCCCATCCCCAGTCCTCCCATCTCCACCCCTCCCCTGAACCCCACTCCCCACTGAGGTCCCCAAACCCCACCCCTCACTCCACCCTGAGGGCCCCATCCTCTGAACCCCAATCCCCCAGCCCCACTGAGCTCTTAACCCTCCCCACCTGAGGGTTCCCTTTCCCTGCCCGTCCCCCAGCTTCCTAGCTCCCCACCCCAAGTGACCCCCCGCAGCTCCTCGCCCCTCCCACTGCAAACCGGCACTGAAGGGCTGCCCCGCCCCCGCCCCTCCCCGCCCCCGCGGGACACGCCCAGATTCTTTGCCCCCATAGCCTGGTGACCTCTGGCCACCCGCTGTCCCAGGTGGGCCTGGATCCTTCCAGCTCATTCTTTGCCTGCGCCGTCCCTCGTTCCATGGCCCAGTCCTCCCCGGGGACCCTGAGCCTGGAAGCCCCGGACCACTGGAACCTTGAACCCACCAGCTGGCTGTACCCGGAGCCGTGGCAGCAGCCCTGTGAGTCTCTTTCCTACTCCCTGACCATGCTGTCTCACATCTGTGTCCGTGTGTCCTGACACAGCATCCCCATGGCGGCCATCCCAGCCCTGGACCCAGAGGCCGAGCCCAGCATGGACGTGATTTTGGTGGGATCCAGTGAGCTCTCAAGCTCCGTTTCACCCGGGACAGGCAGAGGTGAGGGCTCATCTGCTTATTGGACCAGTCACAGAAAGGGGCTACTTCTTATCTTCCTTTCCAGATCTTATTGCATATGAAGTCAAGGCTAACCAGCGAAATATAGAAGGTGAGTGTTTGCATACTGGCCCACACCAGACAAAAACACAGTGTGCTTTGAATGTTTCCTTTAGACATCTGCATCTGCTGCGGAAGTCTCCAGGTTCACACACAGCACCCTCTGTTTGAGGGAGGGATCTGCGCCCCATGTAAGGTAGGCAGGGAGGCTGGGGGTGACTCCCTCATACACAAGCCAGCCTTGCTTTGCTCCTTCCAAGGACAAGTTCCTGGATGCCCTCTTCCTGTACGACGATGACGGGTACCAATCCTACTGCTCCATCTGCTGCTCCGGAGAGACGCTGCTCATCTGCGGAAACCCTGATTGCACCCGGTGAGGCGAGGGGCCTGCCCAGGGGGGTGAAGGTCCGCTGCTGTGGTTTTCTGTCTGGCCTTAGATGCTACTGCTTCGAGTGTGTGGATAGCCTGGTCGGCCCCGGGACCTCGGGGAAGGTGCACGCCATGAGCAACTGGGTGTGCTACCTGTGCCTGCCGTCCTCCCGAAGCGGGCTGCTGCAGCGTCGGAGGAAGTGGCGCAGCCAGCTCAAGGCCTTCTACGACCGAGAGTCGGTAAGGAGCCCGTGGAGGGGCAGCACCCGGCAACAATGTCCTGTTTTGGTTTTTTAATAAATAGGAGAATCCCCTTGAGATGTTCGAAACCGTGCCTGTGTGGAGGAGACAGCCAGTCCGGGTGCTGTCCCTTTTTGAAGACATCAAGAAAGGTGAGTCAGTGATGTCCCAAAGACACACATGGCCTCTGGGCCCTTCTGGTCTCTCCCCATCCAGAGCTGACGAGTTTGGGCTTTTTGGAAAGTGGTTCTGACCCGGGACAACTGAAGCATGTGGTTGATGTCACAGACACAGTGAGGAAGGATGTGAGTACCGCCGTGAACTCTCAGACACTGTACCTCTCAGTGCCCACTCCCCTCTGTCCTGCAGGTGGAGGAGTGGGGACCCTTCGATCTTGTGTACGGCGCCACACCTCCCCTGGGCCACACCTGTGACCGTCCTCCCAGTGAGTGATGCTTCAGTTCTGGCAGCCTGTCCCCCCTCAGCCCTGCCCCCTCACCCCACTCCAGGCTGGTACCTGTTCCAGTTCCACCGGCTCCTGCAGTACGCACGGCCCAAGCCAGGCAGCCCCAGGCCCTTCTTCTGGATGTTCGTGGACAATCTGGTGCTGAACAAGGAAGACCTGGACGTCGCATCTCGCTTCCTGGAGGTGCGTGCAGGGCTGCGTGGGCCGCCCTCTGACCCTGACCCACGGCCGACCCTCCCGCCCCCAGATGGAGCCAGTCACCATCCCAGATGTCCACGGCGGATCCTTGCAGAATGCTGTCCGCGTGTGGAGCAACATCCCAGCCATAAGGAGGTATTTCCTGGGCAGCTGAAAGCGTTCAGGGTCTTGCTCACAACCTTCCCTCCCCTCCTCTCAGCAGCAGGCACTGGGCTCTGGTTTCGGAAGAAGAATTGTCCCTGCTGGCCCAGAACAAGCAGAGCTCGAAGCTCGCGGCCAAGTGGCCCACCAAGCTGGTGAAGAACTGCTTTCTCCCCCTAAGAGAATATTTCAAGTATTTTTCAACAGAACTCACTTCCTCTTTATAAATGAGTCACTATACTGTGAAGAAAAAGACTTTTCCTAGAACAAAGGCAACTTTCCTCACGTTGTCTCTTTCCTCTTCGGATTCTTGTTTT